CAAACTTTACATCCCATATGTCACACCTCACCATAGATCTGGGTGCCAAATAGCCTGAAGAGTCTGAACTCACGTTGGAAGTTAGCAAAGTGCTCCTACAGCCGCATCTGCAGTTAACATAGTATCCCTATGGCCACTGTCTCCCTTGATCCCCACAGCCATCCTAGGAGAAAGGCAGAACGTCATTTGCTAGAAGGGATGCTGAGGCTCTGGGAGGGAAAGGGACTTGCCTAAAGCCCCAGGGTGAAGCAGCATCTCTGGACTCTCATAGACAGCCTAGAGCTGCCAGCACTCCCTTAGGATCTGTGCCCTCAGGCCTGGCTTAATTTTTTCCTCTGCAAAGAGCCATCTGTAGGGCCAGAGGCTGGCAAAGCCTGACTCATTACTGGACGCCAGTTCCTTTGCCTGACATTCAGTGATTTCTGCCTTACCCTGGGGTTTTATGTTGCTTGTCTCAACACTGTCACTTCTCATTCCTCCACAAGTTGAATTGCTCACTCCAGCCACTTGAAGCATGCTCTTCTTAACACAGTTAGCTCTAGGCACATGGTTGGTGCTAAAAAGGAAAAAAAAAGAAGAACGTTATGTCAATTTCATTGATTAACAAAAGCGATGGCTCCACTGCAAAGCAAAGTTGACACTCCTGGGTCTCTGAGTTCAAGAGCCTTTAGAAAAATGGCTCTGAGCTAAAACATGATCATGCACGCATATGCATCTGTCTCGGTCTGATGAGATAATCTGGATACTTGCTTGTTATCCTTGAGCATTTTCCTGCCTCATTAATGTATGTGTAGCCACCACAATAATAATCATAGCTAATAATGGCTACAGCTGAGGGCTTTCCTGAACCAGGCAGTGGTTTTAAAAACTTTAACCCCTAAAGCTGAGGACTTTCCTAAGCTAGATAGTGGCTTTGAAAACTTTAAAGTTTTCACATAGACTGTCACTGAATAATTTCTGTTTTTCAGATCAAGAAACTGAGACTTACTATCATATTTGGGATTAAGCTAAAAAAAAAAAAAAAGAAACAGAGGCTGAACGCGTCAAGTATTTCACAGCCAGCAGGAAATCAGAACTTGAACCCAGGCAGTCTAGCCCTGGGATCCTTTCCCCTTACCCATTATCCAGTGTTGGCTACACAAAACTAATGAGTACATATTTTCAACTATAGTTTAAGTGGGTGACATATTTTTCACTATATTTTATGTAGGTGACTTTCAGTTTGGGGGTATTCTACTTACACAATCTATTGAGCTGGATATTAACTGAGAGCAAACAGAAACTAATGAACTCTGAAAAACATAAAACATGAGCAACATGACATCACTGCAAGAGACAAAACAGCACATAGCCTTCTTGTGACTGTATTTTGCTGACAGTCCATGAGATGATAGCCTGAACTCAGCAGTGCTGTTCCCTTGGGAGACACACACACACACACACACACACACACACACACACACACACACACACACGAGTTGGTGGTTGTGCTGCCCGGAGCCTCCAGTCCGCGAGTGTGAAGAACGGACCAGATGGGTCCAGCAGTGCTGGGTCAAGGCGAGGAGGGGGCAGCCGGAAGCGCGCGCATGCTCTGGACTCCTGCAGCCGCCAAAACGGGTGCGCAGGGTGCACGCGGGTTGAGGGGTGAGAGGCCCTTAAGCTTAAATGCCTCGTTCTTCAGTCAGGTTTTCCTTGTTCCCGCATGTTCAGCCAATCGTGTTTAAGGAGAAACTAACAATGAAAACGGACTCGTTGATGGAGGAAAAGTTGGAATGCAGCCTCTGGTGCTGTTTGAGCGATCCCTCTACCCCGGGTCGCTGCTGTGTTCTGGAAAGGCGCATTGTACCCTGGATGCAGCAGGTAAGAGTCCTGTCCAGGTGCTCTGCCCGCTTCCTTTGTAACAGTGTTATGTGATCTCTTCTAGAAGATCGTTCTGAAAGATAATGCCAACTCGGAACCTAGGAAACCATCCAGTGGGTTTCTGCAGCTTAGGTGTTTCAAATCCTCATCAGCACGTTTGTTTTCTCTGCCTCAGTTTGCTTACAATGATGTTCTCAGTAGCTACAATTGCTGTCTTTGAATACGTAAGCATTTTTTTTTAGGTGACAGGGATATATGTGCATTTTTATTTTACCAAGTGTTAGAATTTTGACTCTGCTTTTGTGGGCTCTGGGTTAGCTACTTGGTTGTTGTAAAATGATTAGCAGGGAAAGCTGTGTGTGTGTGTGTGTATGTGTGTGTGTTATAAGTTTCTTTTGTTGTCAGAGGACTTAGAATTTTATTTTATATGGTAATTCTGTCAATTTACTTTATTCTCCACCCCACATTTATTGAACAGCAAATTATGAAAGTAATGTGTCCCATAAGCAGCCTTCAGAAGAATTACAACTGCTGTATATCTGAAATTCTTTTTTTTATTTTTTATTTTGAGATGGAGTCTCACTCTATCACCCAAGCTGGAGTACAGTGGTGCAATCTTGGCTCACTGGAACCTCTGCTGCCCAG